TATAATTATATCAAGAAAATTCAGTCTCCAGGTTTCAAAGCTGATAACATTACCTATTTTGAAAAGATTGCCTATTTATTTCTGCCTTTATCAGCAAGAGAAGCTCATCCTTAATGCCTATCATTGGGCTAGGCATTAGCAGAAGCTTCTTAAATACAATAGGATATGGTTGAGTGTTTTTCTTATCTGGGATCAGTGTTTCTTGGGAAGTACCTACAGAGATACTCTGAACTACATGTGAGTGAGTATGATGATAGCGAACATCATTAGAGGAATTAGAGTAGATAACTCATGTGTAAGCACCAGAGAGCAGTTATGTGATGTGATGGGGCTACCTAGAGCCAAAAAACACAAATTAAAGATTTACCGTGTTGTGGGGCATCTTGATACACTGCAGAACAGTCCTAGCGAGGACGGGTCAAGAAAGACACTGCATTGATGAGTACAATATACCCAGAAAATCCAGGCTGTTGGAGGATGTGTGTGTGTGTGTGTGTGTGTGTGTGTGTGTGTGTGTGTGTATCAAAAGCATCCAAAAAATCACATTGTTGTGGCTGTGAACACTTAACTAGTAAATAAGAAAGACACGGTGGCAGGGAGGAAAAAGAAAATGTATCCACAGGGTGTTCCATTCTGCTGTTCAGAACATTGTGGTTGCTCAAATAATATTAATGCTCTATGATGAAGATGGTAGCGAGGATGATGATGATTAATGCGACCCATGCAAAATAGGGCTGGGGAGGATGACATAGGCGAGGGACCAGAAGAGGGAGGATGACTCATGGGTGAGGGGTACCTGGGGATAGAGCGAGGTGCTGTGCACGTTGGCGACTGTAGGGGTAGCGGCCGGGGCACGCGTGGCTCGGACCCGGGGAGTGGGCGGGTGGGTGCCCGTGGGCGGAGCGGCGCCGGGACTGAGTGGCTGGCAGCTATGTCTGCGAGAGCAGCGGCATCACCCTGGATGGAAGCCTCTGAGACTCCGCCTAACTGACACCCAAACTCTCCCTCTCCCTCCCGCAGCCCCAAATTGGAGGCAGCAGAGCCTGGGAGCAGCCTCCACGGCGGCAGCGGCCGCCCCAGTCCCAGCCCCAGCCCCAGCCCCAGCCCCGCCCCCGCCCCGCGCCCCGCCGGAGACGCCCGGATCGGCGGAGCCTGGCGCGAGCCCTCGCCCCCTCGCCTCTCCCGCCGCGCCTCCGCCTGCCCGCCCCCGCCGGCCGAGGCTGGGCTGCGGGAGGCGGCCGGGCGGCCCCGAGCTTCGCTAGGGCGACCAAAACAAAGGCAGCATCCGGGGCTGGGTGGATGCAAACAACCATGAAAGACTGGGTTCTCGCTCTCCCCGGCTCTGCTGCTGCTGCTGCTGCCGCCGCCGCCGCTGCTCCTCCTCCTGCCGCCGCCGCTAGGGCTCCGCTGTGAGGGGGAAGCAGGGGCGCAGCTGCTGGGCGTGCATCCGAAAGGTGAGAGCCAGAGAGCGAGCAGAGGGGGCGGGCAGGCCACGAAAATGTCCTCGGCCGTGGGGCCCCGCGGTCCTCGCCCACCCACGGTGCCTCCCCCCATGCAAGAGCTGCCCGACCTGAGCCACCTGACCGAAGAGGAGAGGAACATTATCATGGCAGTGATGGACCGGCAGAAGGAAGAGGAGGAAAAAGAAGAAGCCATGCTCAAGTAAGCCAGCCCCAGCCGCGCCATCCATGCCTTAGTGCGTTGTGCTGTCTATCATGCGCCCCAGGTGTGTTGTCAGGGACATGGCGAAGCCTGCTGCCTGCAAAACACCAAGAAATGCTGAAAACCAGCCCCACCAACCTTCACCGTGAGTATGGCATTGGTTTTATTGACTGAAAACTTAGTTTGCTACCATTTTCTCTTTTGCCTAGGAGATTGCATCAACAGTTTGAAAGCTATAAGGAACAAGTGAGAAAAATAGGGGAAGAAGCGCGGCGTTACCAGGGCGAGCACAAAGACGATGCTCCGACTTGTGGAATCTGTCATAAAACAAAGTTTGCTGATGGGTGCGGTCATCTCTGCTCCTATTGTCGCACTAAGTTCTGTGCGCGCTGCGGAGGCCGCGTGTCTCTACGGTCAAACAACGTGAGTATTCCATGAACATAAGGGGCGTTGTGTCTACTCTGCTTCCTTGGATGCTTTCCCAAAGGAGGACAAAGTGGTTAGAATCCATACTTTCTTTTCTATCATTTGAAAATTTATATTGTTCTTTCTTCTTCAAATAGGTTATGTGGGTATGCAATTTATGTCGAAAGCAACAAGAAATCTTAACCAAATCTGGGGCATGGTTCTTTGGAAGTGGCCCTCAGCAGACAAGTCAGGATGGAACCCTGAGTGATACAGCTACAGGTGCTGGCTCTGAGGTACCAAGAGAAAAGAAAGCACGACTCCAAGAGCGATCGCGGTCTCAGACACCCCTAAGCACAGCAGCTGCCTCCTCCCAGGATGCTGCTCCTCCCAGCGCACCACCAGACAGGAGCAAAGGGGCTGAGCCCTCGCAGCAAGCCTTGGGGCCTGAACAGAAGCAGGCTTCATCCAGGTCTAGAAGTGAACCTCCTAGAGAGAGGTAATAGTTCTTTCACCCTGTAAGCAAAAGGCTGCTCTCCTTGACGTTCCTTTGTATATCATAGAAAGAAGACCCCAGGGCTTTCCGAGCAGAATGGCAAAGGAGCCCTGAAGAGCGAGCGGAAACGCGTGCCAAAGACCTCAGCGCAGCCCGTGGAGGGGGCCGTCGAAGAACGGGAGCGCAAAGAAAGGCGGGAAAGCCGAAGGCTTGAGAAAGGGCGATCACAGGATTACCCAGACACGCCGGAAAAACGGGATGAGGGCAAAGCGGCGGATGAGGAAAAGCAAAGAAAAGAGGAGGATTATCAGACCAGGTACCGCAGCGACCCGAACCTAGCTCGGTACCCGGTGAAACCGCCGCCTGAGGAGCAGCAGATGCGCATGCACGCCCGGGTGTCCCGCGCCAGGCACGAGCGGCGCCACAGCGACGTGGCGCTCCCGCGCACCGAGGCGGGCGCGGCGCTGCCGGAGGGCAAGGCCGGCAAACGCGCGCCGGCGGCAGCCAGGGCCTCGCCGCCGGACTCGCCGCGGGCTTACTCGGCTGAGAGAACTGCGGAGACCAGGGCGCCGGGCGCCAAGCAGCTAACGAACCACAGCCCGCCGGCGCCCAGACATGGGCCGGTTCCCGCAGAAGCCCCGGAGCTCAAAGCCCAGGAGCCCCTCAGGAAGCAGAGCCGCCTGGACCCCAGCTCGGCGGTCCTCATGCGGAAGGCCAAGCGCGAGAAGGTGGAGACCATGCTGCGGAACGACTCTTTGAGCTCAGACCAGTCCGAGTCGGTGCGGCCGTCCCCGCCCAAGCCGCACCGGTCCAAGAGAGGCGGCAAGAAGCGGCAGATGTCGGTGAGCAGCTCTGAGGAGGAGGGCGTGTCGACGCCCGAGTACACCAGCTGCGAGGACGTGGAGCTGGAGAGCGAGAGCGTCAGCGAGAAAGGTAAGGGGGCGGCGCCGGCCGTGCGGGGACTTATTACACTTTTCATTCTTTTTGTATTGCACAGGTGATTTGGATTATTACTGGTTGGATCCTGCCACGTGGCACAGCCGGGAGACATCACCTATTAGTTCGGTAAGTTTTCTGGAAAGTGTGTTTGGAGTTTAATTACTTTTTAAACTCATTCATGTTTTAACAGCATCCTGTAACGTGGCAACCATCTAAAGAGGGGGACCGATTAATTGGACGTGTTATTCTTAACAAGAGAACAACCATGCCCAAAGACTCAGGTGCATTGCTGGGTCTGAAAGTAAGTATGCTGGTTTAAAATGTTTCTTAAAGTCTTGGAAACTTATAAATTTGTAATTATCCAGGTTGTTGGAGGAAAAATGACTGACTTAGGACGACTTGGTGCTTTCATCACCAAAGTAAAGAAGGGTAGCCTAGCAGATGTAGTTGGACACCTAAGAGCAGGTAAAGTTTCTTTTTTTAATATTTAAACAGTGGGTAAAAAAATACCCTTTTTTTTAAATTCAAGGGGATGAAGTTCTAGAATGGAATGGTAAACCCCTGCCGGGAGCTACAAATGAAGAAGTTTACAACATTATTTTAGAATCAAAATCAGAACCTCAAGTTGAAATTATTGTTTCAAGGCCTATTGGGTAAGGCTAAAAAAACTTACTTCTTAAGTTTAATGGGATTTTCACCATATCCTGTTTCTTTTAGTGACATTCCCCGGATTCCTGAGAGCTCCCACCCTCCACTGGAGTCCAGTGAGTATAAGGTTTCTTTGTTATTATAAAAGCAAATATTACTTACTTTTTTTTCTCATTTTAGGTTCAAGTTCCTTTGAATCTCAGAAGATGGAAAGGCCTTCCATTTCTGTTATTTCTCCAACAAGTCCTGGAGCTCTAAAAGATGCCCCACAAGTCTTACCAGGGCAACTTTCTGTATGTATTTTTTGTACATGTTGGAGGCTGTTTTACAAATAATTCCTTTCCTCATTGCTCCTAGGTGAAGTTGTGGTATGATAAAGTGGGACACCAGCTGATTGTAAATGTTCTGCAAGCAACAGATCTACCTGCTAGAGTAGATGGACGTCCTCGAAATCCCTATGTAAAAATGTATTTTCTTCCAGATAGAAGGTAGTGAATAATTTTAGAAAAAAAAAATCTTATTTTTCATTTACAAAACATACTTATTTTTCAGTGATAAAAGTAAAAGGAGGACCAAAACAGTAAAGAAAATACTAGAACCAAAATGGAATCAAACTTTTGTCTATTCACATGTACATCGTAGAGATTTTAGAGAACGAATGTTAGAAATAACTGTGTGGGACCAACCAAGAGTGCAAGAAGAAGAAAGTGAATTTCTTGGAGAGGTGATGTATATTTTAAAAACTCAAGTCAAATATACTTGATTTAATTTGAGAATTACCCTCTCAGATCCTCATAGAATTGGAGACAGCGCTTTTAGATGATGAACCGCATTGGTATAAACTTCAGACACATGATGAGTCTTCACTACCTCTGCCTCAGCCATCACCTTTCATGCCAAGGCGACATATTCATGGAGAAAGCTCTAGCAAAAAGCTACAAAGTAGGTTAAGGTCCTTTTAGTTGCCACAAAGTCAGAAGTATCTCTTTGCCTTACTGTTGTGCAGGATCTCAGCGAATCAGTGATAGTGACATCTCAGATTATGAGGTTGATGATGGTATTGGCGTAGTTCCTCCAGGTGCGTGGGTGAGGAGCATGACCCTGCTTCACGACTAAATTTTTTCTGTGTGTACTTTTGCCAGTAGGCTATAGGTCTAGTGCTAGAGAAAGTAAATCTACAACATTAACTGTGCCAGAACAGCAAAGAACAACTCATCACCGCTCACGTTCAGTATCTCCTCATCGCGGCAATGATCAGGGAAAGCCGCGTTCACGTTTACCAAATGTGCCATTACAGAGGTAGGCTTTGAAATGGGCTCAGTGTCCCTGACTTTGACACATAAGAATTTTGTAATCATTTTAGGAGTTTAGATGAAATTCATCCAACAAGAAGGTCACGTTCTCCAACCAGACACCATGATGCCTCCCGAAGTCCAGTTGATCATAGAACCAGAGATGTGGATAGTCAGTATTTATCAGAACAAGACAGGTATTTGTCAAAATTATGATCTCAACGTTATGTGTTTCACTCACCACCCATCCTGTCTGTGCAGTGAGCTTCTTATGCTGCCCAGAGCAAAACGAGGACGAAGTGCAGAATGCCTACATACTACCAGGTAAATACAGGGATTTGGTAATGGTGACTGTGGTTTCCTGCGTGTTTGTGTTGCTACGTTCCAGACATCTTGTTAGGCACTATAAAACATTACCTCCCAAGATGCCTTTATTACAGAGCAGTTCTCACTGGAATATTTACAGGTAAGAGCCCTAACAGTGAGTCCCACCCAGTTATTTTATTTTTGTGTAATTTTAATTTGTGGAGCTCAATTCTGCCTGCACATACTAAGACCAAATCAGTGACTAGACAGGACATTTCCCTTCATCATGAATGCTTTAACTCAACAGTATTGAGATTTACTGATGAAATACTGGTTAGGTAAGAACATTTGGAAGTGATATCTTCCGTTTTTCTACCACTGGATGCAATGCACTGGCACTAGTGAACTGCAGCCCTTTCTTGACAGGGCTAGGAGTGCTAGTACCAACTGCTTGAGACCAGATACTAGTTTGCATTCACCAGAACGAGAAAGGTATAAAATAAAGACTTTCTTAATTTCTTATCGTTTTTTCCTGTCTTGTTCACTGGGCAAACAGGGGTAGATGGTCCCCCTCCCTAGATAGGAGACGACCTCCTAGTCCCAGGATTCAAATCCAGCATGCGTCTCCGGAGAATGACAGGTACTAGTCAACTCCTCCTCACAGACAAGTGGATATATTTTGTGTTTAACATTTCATTCCACAGGCACTCCAGAAAGTCTGAAAGATCTAGCATCCAAAAACAGACTAGGAAAGGCACTGCCTCTGATGCAGAAAGGTAGGCTTGGTGTTGTGGTGTGCTGACATCTTACTGAAGATCTTTTTTGGCCCTAATGTTTTAGGGTTCTCCCAACATGTCTTTCTAGAAGGGGACACGCAGCCCCAAGAGCAACTGATCAGCCAGTCATTAGGGGAAAACATCCTGCTCGCTCAAGGTCGAGTGAGCACTCTAGTATCAGAACACTGTGTTCTATGCACCACCTTGTCCCTGGAGGGTCGGCGCCACCTTCTCCGCTTCTGACAAGGTCGCTATTCAGTGTCCCCCTCAGCATTCATGTGTTTCATGCCCGCTTTGCTTTTTGCCTGCAGAATGCACCGACAGAGAAGTCCAACACAATCTCCTCCAGCAGACACATCGTTCAGCAGTCGCAGGGGAAGACAGCTCCCACAAGTGCCAGTGAGAAGCGGCAGTATAGAACAAGGTATCCGATAAAGAGAGATCATTGTCCAAAAATTTTAATAGGCTTCCATTATGTGTTTTTGCAGCAAGCTTAGTAGTGGAGGAGCGAACAAGACAGATGAAAATGAAAGTGCATCGATTTAAGCAGACAACAGGGTCTGGTTCTAGTCAAGAACTTGATCGCGAGCAATATTCCAAGGTAAAATTAGTAGTATCCAACAAATAGTTTCCGGAGCTCACACTTTCTTGTTTTTAATCTTTAGTATAACATACATAAAGATCAGTACAGAAGCTGTGATAACGTCTCTGCCAAATCATCAGATAGTGATGTCAGTGATGTTTCCGCCATTTCCCGAACCAGCAGTGCCTCACGCCTCAGCAGCACAAGCTTTATGTCAGAGCAATCTGAGCGCCCCAGGGGTAGAATCAGGTGAGTTGGCAATACTGTTTATATAAACTGGAGATGCATATATGTTTTTACTTTGTAAATATAGTTCATTTACCCCCAAAATGCAAGGCAGACGGATGGGGACTTCAGGAAGATCCATCATGAAGAGCACCAGTGTCAGTGGAGAGATGTACACACTGGAGCATAATGACGGCAGCCAGTCAGACACAGCTGTGGGTACAGTTGGAGCAGGTGGAAAGAAACGGAGATCCAGCCTTAGTGCCAAAGTGGTTGCCATAGTGTCTCGAAGGAGTAGAAGCACATCCCAGCTTAGTCAAACAGGTGAGTGATGTGAATTCAACCTAAACAACTCAAACTTAGAGTTTCTTTTACTCTCTCCTGTCAGAGTCGGGCCACAAAAAGTTAAAAAGTACCATCCAGAGAAGCACAGAAACAGGCATGGCAGCTGAAATGAGAAAGATGGTAAGGCAGCCGAGCCGAGAGTCTACTGATGGCAGCATCAACAGTTACAGCTCTGAGGGCAAGTAAGTGCTGTCAGCACGTCTGCATGGCTGTGTTTTCCTTTGGTTTTTATCCTTTTGCTGATAGTTTAATATTTCCTGGAGTGCGACTGGGAGCTGACAGTCAATTCAGTGATTTTCTTGATGGATTGGGACCAGCCCAGCTTGTTGGCCGCCAAACCCTTGCCACCCCTGCAATGGGTAAGAATCATTTTTTTTTTCTACAAGAAAATCTGAAACACATCTTGCTCCTTTCCATTTGCAGGTGATATACAAATAGGAATGGAGGACAAAAAGGGCCAATTAGAAGTGGAAGTCATTAGAGCACGAAGCCTCACACAAAAGCCTGGTTCCAAATCTACACCTGGTAAGGAGAAGTATTCCTGAATTTGGTGAAGGAATTTCTTATATGTTAATATACCTTTGTTTAGCTCCATATGTCAAAGTATATCTTTTGGAAAATGGGGCCTGTATAGCCAAGAAGAAGACAAGAATTGCACGAAAAACCCTTGATCCTTTGTATCAGCAGTCTCTGGTTTTTGATGAAAGTCCACAGGGTAAAGTTCTTCAGGTCAGTAATAGTTTGTTTGGCTTTTTACATTGCCAGGTAATGTTGCATTTCTCTATCTCTGCAGGTGATTGTCTGGGGAGACTATGGCAGAATGGACCACAAATGCTTTATGGGTGTGGCTCAGATCTTGTTGGAAGAACTCGACCTGTCCAGCATGGTGATCGGATGGTACAAATTGTTCCCACCGTCCTCACTGGTGGATCCCACACTCACTCCCCTCACCCGGCGGGCTTCCCAGTCATCTCTGGAAAGTTCAACTGGGCCTCCCTGTATTCGATCATAGTGAACTCATACCAGAGTCATTCCAATAAAACTCTACTTTTCAGGATAATAATCTGAACCAGATATTTCATGATCGAAAGCATTGTTGGAGACAGACAATCAACTTGTGTTTTGCCTGTAGTAGTTTTTCAATAATATGTCCCAATTGTTATTTAAAACATGGCTTCATATGACAGAACAAGGCAATCTATCAAATTTACAGGAAGAATCAACATGCTGGTGAGAGTCACTGATGCTTCTAACAAATAGAAAAAGAGGAAACTTTAAATCCACGCATACACGTACACACACACATGCACACACACACACACCAAATTGAACAAACTGGAAACTCTCACTCTGTGAAAAGTTGTATTCTACACATTTCTGCACAGACCACAAGCAGTGTTATTTCCCTGATGTTTGAGTTGTTTTGTTCTTTTGTGTGTTTTGTTTATTTGTGTGTTGTTTGTTGGTTTTCGTTTCTTGAGTTTTTGTTTTGTTTTCACCACATCTGTTATTTCCACTAGTTTTTTTTTGGCTGTGTCATGACAGGCCTCATGATGCTAACAGAGATTCTTCCCTTCTTTTTTCCAAAAGCACCAAAAAAAAGGGCTGAAGTAGTCTCTGTAGCATCTCCCCAAAGTGTTAAACAGCTACATAAGGTGAAGCCAAGGAAGGGTTTCACTAGCTTTCATTTTATAATTATTTAAAGTCTTATGTGTGGATACCCAAGAGACAAAAAGTTATCTTCCAAAATAAATAATCACAGAAGTACTTTTTTAATGAAGAGCCTATCTGTTTGCATTCTAGAAAATTAATTTATGGTTTCCATTGTTTTGCATGGAAGACTTTTAAAGAAGTCAATCTGCAACTAATGCTGGGGACTAAAACTAACTGCATAATTGTACTTTGAAAACACTCCTTGTAATGCCTTTTTCTTCCTGATATTAAAAAAATGCTCATGTGTATAAACCATACTTTGACTTCCCAAAAATGGTGACTAGGAATGGATTTGAGCCTAAGACACTTTGAGCTATGCCCAGGCTTCTCAGCCATACCTCAGTGTAGACACATCCATCTGCCCTGGAAAGAGCATGGTATGAGCTGTTCAATATTCCACTGGAAATTCCAGTTGAAATATTCTGCACTAAACTATTGTTTTTATTGAATTTTAGTTTACATTTCTTTGAGATTGATGCAAGCACAAAGCTTGATTTTTTAATGCAAAGTATCTTACTTTTTGGGGGGAAAATAAACAAAATGAACTTTCAATTTGCATTTTCATTTAGTTTCTCTTGGCCTTGAATTTCCCTTGTGACATTCTGTACATGTGCTACAAACTGCAGTCTCTGCAGGTGCATTGATATGTTCTCCCTCCTTTTATGAGTCACTCCACTTTTGTGATTACACAAATAGAGCAGCATGACTTGGAACTGTTCAGAGCTGCATGCACATTTTGTAAAAAAAAAAAATTTTAAAAAGAAAAGAAACAAAAGGTTATTTAATAATGTATGTTAGTTCCACATAGGCCAGCTTGTATGTTGCATGTACTTGTACAGTTTGCTTGTTAATTACTATACCGAAATAACCAAGAAATCTAAGCCATCCACTTTTGTTATAGACATTTTGCAGGTTTTAGCCAGACTCAGTCTCTGGGTCTGTGGTGAAATGTCTATAGATGGACTTTATTTTTTACCCTCCGGAAAACGTGATGTAGTACGGACCAAATTCCTTCTAATAAATATTTTGGTGTAGATTCCTACTGTGGGGCTGTAACACATGTAGACACTGTGTACACACTAGGTTTTAATTCATAGACATACTGCCTGCACCAAGTGAATTATTTATTATTATTTACACATGCCAGAATTATCTGCCCATCATTCCACAGGGCACAGATTGACCACTGCTCACCATGCTGAGTAGGAGGAACTGAAGCATTGGTGCACTTCTACTAGATTCCGTTCTGTCTTAGTGGCCAACAATCAACTGATTATAATTGGGTAGTATCTTTCTATTTTGACCACTTGTCTTAACACTCCCCTGTGCTTTTAAATGAAATTCCAATTCATGTATGTAAACATGTTTAATAAAATTTACTTTTCATGTCAGTCAGTAGCCATATGTGTTCTATGTCTTGCCAGATTTCCATTGTGGGTTCTATGGTGCAAAATGGGAGCCAGGCCATGGGAAGGGGAGGCTGGGGTTTGTTGTCTGCTGCGGGCATTTGACTTGACTTGTCACTGCACTATATTATGTCTTAATCGATGGCCCAAAGGGTACTTTGCATCACATACAAGTTTTCACTTCGTCAGCCTGTCTAAGTGAGCACATGACTATACTTCTGAAAAGTGGCATTATTAAAAATAATAAATCTCAGTAAGAATCAAATGGAAGGTTGTTTTCTGCTGCTGTTTGAATGTGCTAATAAAAGAGACAACTCTATTGTCCAATTGCCAAATTATTTCAAGTTACGTGACAT